TATCAGGAAACGGAAAAGAACCCTGGACTGCCTTCCTCTGCACGTTTTAAGTGACAAAAATGAAATCTATATTTCTTTTTTTTTTTTTTGAGACAGAGTCTCGCTCTGCCACCCAGGCTGGAGTGCAGTGGCATGATCTCGGCTCACTGCAACCTCTGCCTCCTGGGTTCAAGCGATTCTTCTGCCTCAGCCTCCAGAGTAGCTGGGACTACAGATGCACGCCACCATGCCCAGCTAATTTTTGTATTTTTAGTAGAGATGGGGTTTCACCATATTGGCCAGGCTGGTCTTGAACTCCTGGCCTCGTGATCCGTCCGCCTCGGCCTCCCAAAGTGCTGGGATTATAGGCATGAGCCACCGCGCCCGGCCATGAAATCTATATTTCTTTAAGTCACTGAATCAGATTTATTTTTTCTGTGACTACATGTAGCCCTAAATGATGCATTAAATACTAAAATAAATACTAAAATACATACTAAAATTTTGGTCTTGAACTCCTGACCTCAGGTGATCCACCCGCCTCAGCCTCCCAAAATGCTGGGATTACAGGCATGAGCCACTGCACCCAGCTCAAAAGCTTTGTGTTTTTAAAGATATCAGACATGTTTCTTGTTTTTTTTTTCAAAAAAACTTAACAATAATGTAGGAGAATAAGAGAAACTTTTTCCAAAAAAGAGAAATCACTGTGATTATCTTACTGGAATGTTGGATAATATAGTCTGCTTTATTAATCATCAAGCATGCTGTAAATTTTCCATTTTAATAGGATTTGTATCTCAATTAAGGTGATAAAGGTTTAAAGTTTTTAAAGTGAAAGCCAGCCCCGCCCCTCTCCTGGAGTGGGCGGGGACAGCAGTTGCATGGGCGGCTTTCCTTGTGACATCACAGGTCCTTCATGACACGTGGCTGCCTGGCCCCGCCTCCTTTCCCTTTCATCTTTCTCACTGACCAATGGGCTTGAAGCATTAAGGCCACGCCCCTATTCTGCATTCTAGTGCAGCCCTGGTTACACCTCCTCTGGCTCAGTCACATAGCTGCGTGGTACGTGACTGGAGGTGTATCCTTGTCCTCGTCTGAATCACGCTGATGTGGCCCCAACCCCACCTCCCTCCCCACCCCATGATGTCAGAAAAAACCAGACAGAACAAATTGGCTGAGGCCAAGAAAAAGGTAAAACTCACTGGGTTGCGGCACCCCAACCCCTCATGAGTATCACTGCTCCTCTTTTCCACAGTTTACAGACTATCGTCAGTGGAACATTGCTGGTGTTGGTACCGGAGCAACTGACACCAAAAAGAAGAAAATAAATCATGGCACTAACCCTGAGACAACCACTTCGGGGGGCTGCCACTCGCCTGAGGATGTGAGTCTTGGCTGGCCGGTCTCCTGAGGACACCTCAGTCACCTTCCTTTGACTCTCCCCACAGACACAACAGAACCGAGCGCAGCTGAAAGAAGTAACGTGATTTGTTTGCTCACGACATGACTGCTAGTAAGAGCTCTGTCTTCCTCTTTCTATAGGAAAAGAAGGCAAGCCACCAACATCAGGAAGCCCTAAGGCGGGAGATAGAGGTGAGTGGAGGGTGTGAAGTTCCCTCCTGTCCCTTTCAGCACTTGCTTGTCTTTTCTCCCAAAGGCCCAGGATCATACAATACGAATTCTCACGTGTCAGAAAACTGAACTGGAGACAGCGCTCTATTACAGCCAGGATGCTGCCAGGAAATTTGAAGATGGGAACCTGGGCACCCCATCATCCTTCAACCTGGCACTTTCACAGGCCTTTAGGGGGAGTCCTTTGGGCTGTGTCTCAACCTCTCTCATTCCAGGAGAGTCCAAGGATCTCGCCGGCCGCTTGCATCATTCCTGGCACTTTGCAGGAGAGTTACAGCGGGCTCTCTCTGCTGTGTCCACACGGCACAAGAAGGCAGACAGGGTAAGTCCAATCACCTCCCCAGTCTCCTGGGATCTGTCCTGACTTAACCTTTCTCTATTTGCAGTACATCGAGGAGTTAACAAAGGAGAGGGACGCCCTGAGTCTGGAACTGTACAGGAACACGTAGGATGGGGGAAGGTGGGATGGGAGGTCTGTTCATTCCTTTCTCTACTGCCTCGGGCCATAGCATAACCAATGAGGAGCTGAAGAAGAAAAATGCCGAACTACAAGAAAAACTTCCACTTGCAGAATCTGAAAAGTCTGAGATCCAGCTCAACGTGAAGGAGCTAAAAAGGAAACTGGAGAGGGCCAAGTTCCTGCTGCCACAGGTGAGCGGCTGCAGCCCCAGGGGTTGTGGGAGATAGCTAGTTCATAAGTCTATTTCCTTTTGAGGTTCAAACCAACACTTTGCAGGAGGAGATGTGGAGGCAGGAGGAGGAGCTACGGGAGCAGGAAAAGAAGATACGGAAGCAGGAGGAGAAGATGTGGAGACAGGAGGAGAGACTGCGGGAGCAGGAGGGGAAGATGCGGGAGCAGGAGGAGAAGATGTGGAGACAGGAGAAGAGGCTGCGAGAGCAGGAGAAGGAGCTGCGGGAGCAGGAGAAGGAGCTGCGGGAGCAGAAGGAGCTGCGGGAGCAGGAGGAGCAGATGCAGGAGCAGGAGGAGAAGATGTGGGAGCAGGAGGAGAAGATGCGGGAGCAGGAAGAGAAGATGTGGAGACAGGAGGAGAGGCTGTGGGAGCAGGAGAAGCAGATGCGGGAGCAGGAGCAGAAGATGCGGGACCAAGAGGAGAGGATGTGGGAGCAGGACGAGAGGCTACGGGAGAAGGAGGAGAGGATGCGGGAGCAGGAGAAGATGTGGGAGCAGGTGGAGAAGATGCGGGAGGAGAAGAAGATGCAGGAGCAGGAGAAGAAGACGCGGGACCAGGAGGAGAAGATGCAAGAGGAGGAGAGGATACGGGAGCGGGAGAAGAAGATGCGGGAAGAGGAGGAGACGATGCGGGAGCAGGAGGAGAAGATGCAGAAGCAGGAGGAGAATATGTGGGAGCAGGAAGAGAAGGAGTGGCAGCAGCAGAGGCTGCCGGAACAGAAGGAGAAGCTGTGGGAACAGGAGAAGATGCAGGAGCAGGAGGAGAAGATATGGGAGCAGGAGGAGAAGATACGGGACCAGGAGGAGATGTGGGGGCAGGAGAAGAAGATGTGGCGGCAGGAGAAGATGCGGGAGCAGGAAGATGTGGAGACAGGAGGAGAGGCTGCAGGAGCAGGAGAAGCAGATGTGGGAGCAGGAGGAGAAGATGCGGGATCAGGAGCAGAAGATGTGGGACCAGGAGGAGAGGATGTGGGAGCAGGACGAGAGGCTGCGGGAGAAGGAGGAGAGAATGCGGGAGCAGAAGAAGATGTGGCAGCAGGTGGAGAAGATGCGGGAGGAGAAGAAGACGCAGGAGCAGGAGAAGAAGACATGGGACCAGGAGGAGAAGATGCGAGAGGAGGAGAGGATGCGGGAGCGGGAGAAGAAGATGCGGGAGGAGGAGGAGATGATGCGGGAGCAGGAGGAGAAGATGCAGGAGCAGGAAGAGAAGATGCAGGAGCAGGAGGAGAAGATGTGGGAGCAGGAAGAGAAGATGCAGGAGCAGGAGGAGAAGATGTGGGAGCAGGAGGAGAAGATGTGGGAGCAGGAAGAGAAGATGTGGGAGCAGCAGAGGCTGCCGGAGAGCAGGAGGAGAAGATGTGGGAGCAGGAAGAGAAGATGTGGGAGCAGCAGAGGCTGCCGGAACAGAAGGAGAAGCTGTGGGAACACGAGAAGATGCAAGAGCAGGAGAAGATGCAGGAGCAGGAGGAGAAGATATGGGAGAAGATGCGGAAGCAGGAGGAGAAGATGCGGGATCAGGAGCAGAAGATGTGGGACCAGAAGGAGAGGATGTGGGAGCAGGACGAGAGGCTGCGGGAGAAGGAGGAGAGAATGCGGGAGCAGAAGATGTGGCAGCAGGTGGAGAAGATGCGGGAGGAGAAGAAGACGCAGGAGCAGGAGAAGAAGACATGGGACCAGGAGAATGCGGGAGGAGGAGGAGATGATGCGGGAGCAGGAGGAGAAGATGCAGGAGCAGGAAGAAAAGATGCAGGAGCAGGAGGAGGAGATGTGGGAGCAGGAGGAGAAGATGTGGGAGCAGGAAGAGAAGATGTGGGAGCAGCAGAGGCTACCGGAACAGAAGGAGAAGCTATGCGGGGGACAGGAGGAGAAGATGCGGGGGCCAGGAGGAGAAGATGCGGGAGCAGGAGGAGAAGATGCGGGAGCAGGAGGAGAAGATGCAGGGCCAGGAGGAGAAGATGCGGGAGCAGGAGGAGAAGATGCGGGGCCAGGAGGAGAAGATGCGGGAGCAGGAGGAGAAGATGCGGGGCCAGGAGGAGAAGATGTGGGGCCAGGAGGAGAAGATGTGGGGGCAGGAGGAGAAGATGTGGGGGCAGGAGGAGATGATGCGAGAGAAGGAGGAGAGGATACGAGATCAGAAAGAGAAGATGCAGGAGAGGCTGCCAGAGCACGAGGAGCGGTGCTCAGAGCCCTGCCTCCCTCCCTCCAAAGTTCTTTGTAATATGAGCCACACTGGCAGTGTGGAGCCTGCAGGAGGAGAGGCTGGGGAGGGTTCTCCGCAGGACAACCCCACTGCACAGGAGATCATGCAGCTGTTTTGTGGGATGAAGAACGCCCAGCAGTGCCCAGGATTAGGCAGTACCTCCTGCATCCCATTCTTCTACCGAGGAGACAAGAGAAAGATGAAGATCATCAATATCTAAAAGTTGGCACTGTCAACAAGGCCTACAGAAGCATAAGCCGCCATGTCACTGTGTGAATATAGTCTGAGCACAAACTTGAAAAAAAAAAAAAAAAAGAAAAGAAAATTTACTTTAAATTGTGGTAAAATACTAGCCAGGCCTTGTGGCCGAAACCTACAACCACAGCACTTTGGGAGACCTAGAGGGGGTGGATCACCTGAGGTCAGGAGTTCAAGACCAGCCTGGCCAACATGATGAAACCCCGTCTCTACTAAAAATACAAGTTAGCCGGGCGTGGTTGTGCACGCCTGTAATCACAGCTACTCAGGAGGCTGCAGTGAGCCAAGATCACACCACCGCATTCCAGCCTGGATGAGAGCGAGATTCCATCTCAAAAAAAAAAAAAAAAAAAGTTTCTACCTGAGGACTCTGATATCTATGTATGTTTCTATTGTTTTTCTTCTTGGTCTTTCTCATTTAGTCTTGTTTTGTTTTATGGCATTCCTAGTAAACTTTTATGTGCCTCCAGAGAGTATTGACTTTGACTTTATGGCACACAA